TAGGATGTTTTTCAGCCCTTGCCCCTTTCTCTCCCTCCCTTGACTTGGAGTCTCCAGTGTTTGTTGTTGCCATCTTTATGTCCATGAGTACCCGTTGTTTAAGCTCCCACTTATAAGTGAGAACATTCGGTGTTTGGTTTTCTGTTCCTATGTTAATTCACTTAGGATAATGTCCTCCAACTGCATCCATGTTGCTACAGAGGACGTGATTTTGTTCTTTTTTTATGGCTGTTTAGTATTTCGTGGTGTGTATGTACCACATTTTCTTTACCCAGTCTACTGTTGATGGGCACCTAGGTTGATTCCATGTCTTTGCTATTGTAAATAGTACTGTGATAAACATAGTGCGGGTGTCTTTTTGGCAGAATGATTTATTTTCCTTTGGGCATACACCCAGTAATGGGATTGCTGGGTCGAATGATCTTTCTGTTTTTAGTTGAGAAATCTCCAAACTGCTTTCCACAGTGGCTGAACTAATTCACATTCCTATAAAAAGAACTTTAACACTTGCAGAGTAGAGTTTTTAAAATGTTTAGTTATTTTTAATACCAATTCTGACCCCAGGGAAAGAAAATGGAGATGCACTTTACCTGAACTATGTTCTTTTGAAACTCTTCAGTGACATTTGGGAAAGCAAGTTTACAGCCCACATGCTGTGCCGCTTCAAGGACTTATTTTTGTGGTCTCCCTGAAGAAAATGACACTAGAGTAGAAGTGATTGAATGTGAAGTGTCAGGAGATTGCTCGCTCGTCCTTCGTTAAACCCCTGGTCCGGCTGTGTGCTGTGGATGCGGGTGTGTGTTGAGGGGACCTGCGTCTGCCGGGGCCGCACCCCCTCCCGCAGGACCTTGGCTGGCCGCGCGTTTCCTGCCTGTTTCCTGTCCAGCAGCTGGCGAGCTGGGGACCGGCAGGAAAGGATGCGCTGCCCAGAAGGGGCGGGAACCGACCACGCCCGGTCCCGTGTGCCCCCCGCCCTCCCGGCGCCCGCCCTCCCCACGCCGTCGGGGGCGGGCCCCGCGGGGCTGTGGGAGCCGAACGCCGCGGGGTCAGGGCGTGCAGTCTGGGACGCGGGATGCTTGGCGCTCTACCTCGCCGCCCCTGAGCCTTCCCGTCCGCCTCGCCACGCGCCCGGACGGCCTGGGGTTGCTGCCCGTCAGTCTCGAAAGGTAAGAAGCGCCCTCCGCATCCTGGTGTTCGCGGAGCCATCATTTTTTGAGGTTCTAATTTCAGGTGTTTTTGGGGAAAAAAATCACAATCTGGACGTGAGAAAGGACATGAGGAGACTAAAGACCTGGGATTTTGTCAATCAGAATGAAACCAATGTTGAAAGACTTTTCAAATCTATTGTTGGTGGTACTCTGTGACTATGGTGAGTATTGTGAGTATACTTAACGCTACTGGTTTAAAAACCAATTCTGACCACTTCATTTCAGTTCTTGGAGAAGCTGAATATCTTCTCTTGAGAGAGCCAGGCCATGTAGCACTAAGCAACGACACAGTGTATGTGGATTTCCAGTATTTTGATGGTGCTAATGGGACACTGAGGAATGTATCTGTCCTGCTGTTGGAGGCCAACACCAATCAGACTGTAACTACCAAGTACCTCCTGACCAACCAGTCCCAGGGAACACTAAAGTTTGAGTGCTTCTATTTCAAGGAGGCTGGTGACTACTGGTTCACAATGACTCCAGAAGCAACAGACAACAGCACTCCATTCCCCTGGTGGGAGAAAAGTGCCTTTCTGAAGGTGGAATGGCCTGTCTTTCACGTTGACTTGAATAGGAGTGCCAAGGCAGCAGAAGGCACCTTCCAAGTGGGCCTATTTACCAGTCAACCACTGTGCCCGTTTCCTGTGGACAAGCCCAACATCGTAGTGGATGTCATCTTCACCAACAGTCTTCCTGAGGCAAGAAGAAATTCAAGACAGCCGCTGGAAATAAGAACCAGCAAAAGGACAGAACTTGCTCAAGGTCAGTGGGTTGAGTTTGGCTGTGCACCCTTGGGGCCAGAAGCCTATGTCACCGTGGTGCTGAAGCTGCTTGGGCGAGACTCAGTCATTACCTCCACAGGACCCATTGACCTGGCCCAGAAATTTGGATACAAACTGGTGATGGTGCCAGAACTCACATGTGAGTCCGGGGTAGAGGTGACAGTGCTGCCTCCACCATGCACCTTCGTCCAAGGAGTGGTCACTGTCTTCAAGGAGGCCCCCAGATACCCTGGGAAGAGGACCATTCACTTGGCTGAAAACAGCCTGCCCCTGGGAGAGAGGAGGACAATTTTTAACTGTACTTTGTTTGACATGGGGAAGAATAAGTACTGCTTTGACTTTGGCATTTCAAGCAGAAGCCATTTTTCTGCAAAGGAGGAGTGCATGCTAATTCAGAGAAATACAGGTTTGTATTGAGATTTTTTTAACATTTTAAATTAGCATTAAAAGCATAACTTATATCCTTGCAGAAACTTGGGGACTGTGGCAGCCATGGAGCCAGTGTAGTGCCACATGTGGGGATGGTGTCAGAGAGCGTCGCCGAGTGTGTCTCACTTCCTTCCCCTCCAGTCCTGTCTGCCCTGGAATGTCCTTGGAGGCCTCCCTGTGTTCCCTGGAGGAGTGTGCTGGTAGGTATTCTTGCTTCCTTCGGGAGTCTCTCGTTTGTTTGTTTTGTTTTGTTTTTTTTTGCAGCTTTCCAGCCATCCAGCCCATCTCCTCTTCAGCCCCAGGGTCCAGTGAAGTCCAACAACATCGTGACTGTCACTGGTATATCCTTGTGCTTGTTCATCATCATTGCCACTGTGCTCATCACGCTGTGGAGGAGGTTCGGCCGGCCAGCCAAGTGCAGCACACCTGCTCGACACAACTCCATCCACTCCCCCAGCTTCCGGAAGAACTCGGACGAGGAGAATATCTGCGAGCTGAGCGAGCAGCGCGGGAGCTTCTCGGATGGGGGAGACGGGCCCACGGGGAGTCCAGGGGACACAGGCATCCCTCTGACCTACAGGCGGAGCGGGCCGGTACCTCCCGAGGATGATGCCTCTGGCAGCGAGAGCTTCCAGTCCAACGCCCAGAAGATAATCCCACCTCTGTTCAGCTACCGCCTTGCCCAGCAGCAGTTAAAGGAGATGAAAAAGAAAGGTCTGACGGAAACTACCAAAGTGTATCACGTGTCTCAGAGTCCCCTGACAGACACTGCCATTGATGCGGCCCCCAGCGCTCCCTTAGATTTGGAAAGCCCGGAAGAAGCTGCAGCAAACAAGTTCCGGATCAAATCCCCATTTCCGGAGCAGCCCGCGGTCAGTGCCGGGGAAAGGCCTCCCTCCAGGCTGGATCTAAATGTGACTCAGGCCAGTTGTGCCATAAGCCCCAGCCAGACTCTGATCCGCAAGTCACAGGCAAGGCACGTGGGCAGCAGAGGGGGCCCGTCCGAAAGGAGCCATGCCAGGAACGCCCATTTCAGGAGGACAGCGAGTTTCCATGAAGCCAGGCAGGCCCGGCCGTTCCGAGAGAGGAGCATGTCCACTCTGACTCCACGGCAGGCCCCTGCCTACAGCTCTAGGACGCGGACCTGCGAGCAGGCAGAGGACAGATTTAGGCCTCAGAGTCGAGGTGCCCACCTGTTTCCTGAAAAACTGGAGCATTTCCAAGAGGCAAGTGGAACCCGTGGTCCATTAAACCCTCTCCCTAAATCCTACACTTTGGGGCAGCCCTTGAGGAAACCAGACCTTGGGGATCACCAGGCAGGATTAGTGGCCGGAATTGAGAGAACAGAGCCCCACAGAGCTCGTCGGGGACCGTCCCCCAGTCACAAGAGTGTCTCAAGGAAGCAGTCTTCTCCCATATCCCCCAAAGATAACTACCAGAGGGTCAGTTCTCTGAGCCCTTCTCAGTGTAGAAAAGACAAGTGTCAAAGCTTCCCCACTCACCCTGAGTTTGCCTTCTATGACAATACGTCGTTTGGCCTCACTGAGGCTGAGCAGAGGATGCTGGACCTCCCAGGATATTTTGGGTCAAATGAAGAGGATGAAACCACAAGTACACTTAGCGTGGAGAAGCTGGTGATCTAGACTGAGAATCAGCCTGAGCTTTACACAGCTGGGGTCTGCTACTCGCGTTTTGTAGACTTTTGTGTAACTATTTGTACCGTAGGACAGAATGTGAGGAGGAAGTAACACACAGAGGAGGATGTGTGTGTATGCATGTGTTTGAATTCACAAGGAAGAAATTATTTATCTTGAGCTTTTTCCTTTGTTATTCAATTTCTATTGATTTATTAGTAATAACAATGATAATAAAATGTAAATGAGCAAATGGGGCTTGGTCTGTCATGTGGCTATGAAAGA